TGCCCACACTTTCCTATGCAATGGAATCACCTGTGAATCTTTCAAAACACTAATGGTTGGGGTCCCATCCCACTGAGTTAAGTGATCTGGGCTTCCACTCGGGCTTCCAGCTTTTAAAAACTCCCTAGGTGATCAATGTGCAGCCAAGTTTGGGTACTATTGGTTTAATCCATCATTTTTACAAGCTTGGCGGGGGTTGGGGGGGTGGGGGTGGAGGTGGGGAGTGGGCAGTGGAGGGTGTCACAGATGTTGAATTGGATAAAAGCTTTTGTCTCTCATTCCAGGCACTTGCATTTAGATGTAAAACCTGGCATAGTATTTCAGGGGATTTACAGATCCCAAGAAGTGAATCAGGGAACGCCTGTGGGCCTTGTGGTCCCCAAGTGAGAAAAGTCCAGCTGCAGGAGTGTCCACCTCCAATTGGGGTGACAGGAGCTCTCTGTCCTGTCCAGAATGGTGCTGGCCCTTTGTCTCAGTCTTTTTGTCTGTAATAACAAAATACCCAAGACTGGGTAATTTGTAAAAAACAAAACAACAAGAACAACAAAACCAGGAATTTATTTCTCACAGCCTCTGAAGTCTGGGAAGTCCAAGCTCAAGGTGAAGCCTCCTCAGGTGGCAAAGAGCAGAAGCACAAAAGAGACCAAACTCCCTCCCTCAAGCTCTTTTACAAGAACACTGAGACATTCACAAGTGCTGAGTCCTCAAACCTACTAACCTCCTGAAGGCTACACCTCAAATACGGATTGAATTTTCGCATGAGTTTTGAGGGACACCCATTCAAAGCATAGCACCCTTCGGCTTCAGAGAAGCTCCAGCCCTGTTGTCACCAAGCAGGTTCCCCCTAGGCAGAGCGCCAAGAAGCAGCCCAGGCGATCCCAAGGCGCACAAGTGCTCTCACCAGGCTGCGCGCTGGCGGGTCGGTGCACAGGGACGGGGTCGCCGCCCACGCGCGCTTGGTTCAGGGAGCCCAGGCTGTCCCTACCCGCGGCTACAAAAGCTCGCCGAGTCTTCCTGTCCACCCAATCGCCCCACATGTCAGCGGTTGGTCGCCTCGCGGTGCAGTGCTGGGCACGCGAGCCCCTCCCGCAGTCATTCTCAGCACAAGCACCAGCCTGGAGCCCCGCAGCGACAGAGCTGAGAGCCCCCAAGCCGCAGAGGTCGTGCGGAGCAGGTAAGCGCAGCCTCCTGGCTGGGGAGCCACGGAGCTGATGGGAAAGTGGTTTACTTCCCATTAGGTTGCAAATGTCTTAGAAACACACTCCTGGACCACAGCTTCAAGAGACGCAAGCAGTCACCTCATCTGCTGGTTTCCAAGCTGCCCTGCCAGAAGCAGGTCAGGGGTCCCACAGGGGTCCTCAGTAACTCCTCAAAATCCTCTCCCATCAATGGCCCCACCAGATCATCCCTACTTTTGAATGCTTGTCCAATGCAGGTTCCAGGTAAGATTTCCTTTCACAAGTGACTTCCATGGCATGTGTGCTTGGATTCTTCCCCACTTGACAGGTTTCCTCTCTGACCACTTTTTGGACTGAAGAATGGGCTCCAAGGGATGGCTCCTGCCATCTAGTGGCTTCCTGATGTATGGCAGATTGTTCCTGGCTTTCAAATTTCCACACCTTGAAAGATGCCCAGGGAGCCTATGAAAAGCCCAAGACCTGGCTGGGCGCGGCGGCTCAGGCCTGTAATCCCAGCACTTTGGAAGACCGAGACGGGTGGATCACCTGAAGTCAGGAGTTCAAGACGAGCCTGGCCAACATGGCAAAACCCCGTCTCTACTAAAAAATACAAAAAAAAAAAAAAAAAATTGGGCGTGGTGGCAGGTGCCTGTAATCCCAGCTACTCGGGAGTCTGAGGCAGGAGAATCGCTTGAAGCTGGGAGGCAGAGGTTGCAGTGAGCTGAGATTGCACCATCGCATTCCAGCCTGGCGACAGAGCAAGACTCCATCTCAAAAAAAAAAAAAAAAAAAAAAAAAAAAAGAGAGAGAGAAAAGAAAAGCCCAAGACCTCGGGGCCATCCCCAAACCTACTGTTATCAGATTTTGAATCTATCTTTTTTTCTCTTAAGAGACAGGCTCTCACTCTGTTGCCCAGGCTGGAGTGCAGTGGCATGGTCATGGCTCACTGCAGCCTT